AATTTCATAACAGCTCTAGAATTTGCTCGATAAATTTACATTGGTATCAGCATACTATCCCAGACAATGAAAGTATTGTGAGCCCTAAGGTTAAGTGAGAGCCTGTAAGGAAAATTATAGCTGCACAAAAACATTGTAGACTTCCAAATTTTAAAGGCATTAAACATTAAGGATAAACACATACTTTGCTCATTTCCTTGGATTAAGTATGGTATTTTAGAAAGGTGTGCATTTTCCCCATTTTACCCATCAAATTTTAAAAACTCAAATTTCAATCTGCATGTAGTCATGACGATTTGATTTGTGTTTATTTGCATGGGTTAAAACAAGTCAAAGTATTGAATACAATTTATGGGAAATATCTAATTTGTAAGTCTGTGTATATTTCAACTGAAATAACTTAAAAGTTATGAATCATGACACTACATCTTAGGATATTTGTATTTCAACTTTCTGCTTAAAATTTTAATACTTAAAGACACTTAAAGCTAGGTTATCTAATTACTGTTATTGAATTATTACAACTACTATTTTGGCAGCTAGAATATATTTATTAGTGATTAATTGTCTGCTGTATTTTATTTTAAAAGGATCTGGCTGTCATTAAGAAACAGTGAATTAACCTCAATTTACAACTCATCCTTTTATTTTTTAAGAAGTGCATTTTAATGACTTACAAAAACTAGAAATAATCTCAAATACAGAACCGAGATTCATCAAGCTAACTTAGGCACAACCTGAGACTTAATACAGAAGTGTATTAAGTACATGTCACTGAAAAAAGATCTAAAGAAGTACTATGTAAAATGGATGGCAAAATTTTCAGTGTACTACTTGAAAACTGCCTTTTATTTCCCCTAGAATTTGTATGTCCCATGCATCACTGTTTCATGTTAGATGCGTGGTTATAAAATTGTGAAAATGGAGACTTTTCTGGTAGCAAAAGGGTTAAGTTCTTTTTGCTTTACCAGTTTCAAATTACAATGAGAAGCCTCTTCTTTCCCAGCAGGGTTGTGCTTACACTACTCTTTAGATCTCTCTTGAAGAGGGCTGGTATATTTGTGCCTGCTGGAGGTGGAATTAACAGTAAGAAGGAGAAAGGGATTGAATGGACTTACAGGAAGGATTTCAAGTAAATTCAGGGAAACACATTTACTTGAATAGTACAACCTAGAGTATTATTTTACACTAAGACGACACAAAAGATGTTAAAGTTATCACCAAGCTGCCGGACAGATATATATTCCAACACCAAGGTGCAGATCAGCATAGATCTGTGATTCAGAAATCAGGATTTGTTTTGGAAAGAGCTCAAGGGTTGAGAAGAACTCAAAAGCAAGTGAAGATTACTTTGGGAACTACAGTTTATCAGAAGATCAACTTTTGCTAATTCAAATACCAAAGGCCTGATTATCATAAATTCATATAGGAATGCATAGGTCATCTGATCAAATAATATTAGCCGTCTTCTGCTACATCAATGCAGCAAAAACTCTTAACAACTGTGGATAATTGGAAATCTGAGTTTCAGCTTTCTTAGAAATAACTACTCTTGACATATTCCAAAATATTTAAAATAGGACAGGAAAATCGGTGAGGATGTTGTGCTCAGAAATGTCACTGTCATGAAAAATAGGTAAATTTGTTTTTTCAGCTACTGGGAAACTGTACCTCCTAGAACCTTAGGTTTTTTTTTTTTTTAAGAGGACAAGAAGGACTAAAAATATCAACTTTTGCTTTTGGACAAAAATGCATCTGACTGTATTTTTACTTAAGGGTATTGTGGGTTTCCTCTGGAGCTGCTGGGTTCTAGTGGGTTATGCAAAAGGAGGTTTGGGAGACAATCATGTTCACTCCAGTTTTATTTATAGAAGACTACGGAACCACGAAAGACGGGAAATACAAAGGGAAATTCTCTCTATCTTGGGTTTGCCTCACAGACCCAGACCATTTTCACCTGGAAAACAAGCGTCCTCTGCACCTCTCTTTATGCTGGATCTCTACAATGCCATGACCAATGAAGAAAATCCTGAAGAGTCGGAGTACTCAGTAAGGGCATCCTTGGCAGAAGAGACCAGAGGGGCAAGAAAGGGATACCCAGCCTCTCCCAATGGGTATCCTCGTCGCATACAGTTATCTCGGACGACTCCTCTGACCACCCAGAGTCCTCCTCTAGCCAGCCTCCATGATACCAACTTTCTGAATGATGCTGACATGGTCATGAGCTTTGTCAACTTAGGTATGTTGTTCATTTGTTTGTTAATCTATGTTTTTTTCCCCCTCAACCCCCTTTATTTTTTCAGTTGAAAGAGACAAGGATTTTTCTCACCAGCGAAGGCATTACAAAGAATTTCGATTTGATCTTACCCAAATTCCTCATGGAGAGGCAGTGACAGCAGCTGAATTCCGGATATACAAGGACCGGAGCAACAACCGATTTGAAAATGAAACAATTAAGATTAGCATATATCAAATCATCAAGGAATACACAAATAGGTATAATCTTTTTATTTAACTTATTATCCTGGTTAACTTTTTTTGTTGTTCCTTTTCTTTTTAGGGATGCAGATCTGTTCTTGTTAGACACAAGAAAGGCCCAAGCTTTAGATGTGGGTTGGCTTGTCTTTGATATCACTGTGACCAGCAATCATTGGGTGATTAATCCCCAGAATAATTTGGGCTTACAGCTCTGTGCAGAAACAGGGGATGGTAAGCACTGAATTTTATATATTTTTTTGTGACATAAACCAAGTGCTTTTGTATTACGTTCTAGGACGCAGTATCAACGTAAAATCTGCTGGTCTTGTGGGAAGACAGGGACCTCAGTCAAAACAACCATTCATGGTGGCCTTCTTCAAGGCGAGTGAGGTACTTCTTCGATCCGTGAGAGCAGCCAACAAACGAAAAAATCAAAACCGCAATAAATCCAGCTCTCATCAGGACTCCTCCAGAATGTCCAGTGTTGGAGGTAAGAATAAACCCGAGCAGCAGTTATGCACACGACCTTTATTTGTTTGTTTTTATTTGCTCAGAGACGCTCCATAAAACTACTAGGTGGAATTCATTGGACTTTTCCTAAAGGGTAGGCACCAGGAGAATCACGTTAGAAGTCCTATTTGTGTGGCAAGCAACAGAAGCAGGAGGGAAGATTTCTGTATGGAATTGCATTATACTGAATTAAATGCTGCTTATAAGGTGATGTTTTAAAATAATTTTCCAACAAAGAAATTTAACCACTTTTAGTAAAGCATGACACTAGTGCCTTATTACAACGCTATTTTTTAAAGATATTCACAAGATATTTAGTTTGGCAAAAAGCTGTAATTACTTAATATGAAAGATGGAGAAAAATAACTTTCTAAGACCTTTTCTTCCTGGTAAATACTAGGCTGTCAAACTTGTATATTTTTCTTTTCATGTAGAATGGTTCTAAGTTTGGTTGAAATGTTTTTAATTTAATGTAGCAGACTGTATTAAGAAAAAGTTTTGCTAAACCTTGAATAGAATAGTAAATAATTTTGGAGGAAATTACAAAGGGAAAAGTATAAGTCACATACTTATTATTTGAGCTCATAATGACTCTGGCAGAGGTGTTCCGGTGACTGAAATCATCAAAGTCCTTTTCCCTATTGGTTAACTCTATTTATCTTCTCTTCCTAACCACAAGAAACAAATGTACGTCTATAAGCAGAGATGAATAAAACACATGGAGCAGAAATCACGTAACTTTTCACCAGTTTCCTAACACCATTTAGAGTACAAAATTATTCTAATATAGACCAATATTTTCTTTTTGAAATTTTGTCATTGGCAACCATTTCTGTGAAATATGTGGTAGATGGTTTTGGAGTGTGTTCATATTTTGATAAGAAGAAGAAAGAAAGTAGCTGGTTTGTGTCTATAAGACTTAACCTTTCAATAGGTAGTAATCAAGCAGTCTGGGAAAATCCTCATAGGATTTGGTCTAAAAGACAAGGCTTTAAGGAAAGGGAATGCTAATATAAACAGAAAATTTGATACTTCAGAGACTTGAAATGCCAGTGAAATTTAAAAATTATCCAAATATAAATAACAAAGTTGTAATAGTAACTAGATTTTACAATAAGATATTGTGCAAAGGCTCTATGGATAAGAAGGGGTGGGATGGGGATGGAGTTAGGGAGGAAAGTTGTATTGCCTGTTTGCCTGATTGCTGGGTTTTTTGCAAAGCATATTATCAAATGTTGAAAATCTCCATTAGTACAGAAGAATTAAAACCCAAGTCATTTCTGCTATCTTTATCACATTTCTTTTCTACTTCAACGATTCTTCCTTCTGACTTCCTGATGTTCTTTTTTTCTTCCATATTCCTGTGGGAGAGCTTAGAACAGAAACCAGCACAGAATAGGAGTCCCCAAAATACTTGTTGAGTAAATTAACGTGCTGACAGCATAGGAAAAACTAACTTCGTTTTTCAAGTAAAGGTATATAGAACCATTACTTCCAGGTTTCCTGCAGAAACTGCCCGGCACTGCTTGTTCCTCTTCAGGTTTTTGGCAAGATGGTTGAACAGACACATTGTGGAAGATATTTCCTGTTTCATGTTGAGGCAGTGCAAAGGGTATTTCTTTGAATTTGTGTATGAGAGGAAAGAAAATGGAGCCAATAGCTAAATTCTAAGCTAGCTATCCTTGAAGATATAAAGGCACTAGGTGGATAAGATTTTTTTAAAAACCTCCAGAACATGATGCTGCTTGAAGGAGTATATTCAGTGTTGAAAAGAATAGAGTACAGGCATACCATGTTTTATTGCATTTTGCTTTATTGTGTTTCAAAGATAATGTGTTTTTTACAAACTGAAGTTTTGTGGCAGTCCTGCATTAAGCAAGTCTATTGGTGACATTTTTTCCAACAGCATTTGTTTACTTGGTTTCTCTGTGTCACATTTTGGTAATTTTTGCAATATTTCAAAATTTTACTGTTATTATTATATTTGTTATGGTTTATGTTATCAGTGATCTTTGATATTTATTGGTAATTGTTTTGTGACACCACAAATTTTACCCATATAAGATGGGAAGTAAATGTTGTGTGTGTTCTGATTGCTCCAACGATCGGTCATTACCCCATCTCTTTCCCTTCTCTTGGGTTCCCTATTCCCTGAGACACAATATTGAAATAAGTTCAGTTAGTACCCGACAATGGCCTAAAAGTGTTCAAATGAAAGGAAGATTTAAACATCTCTCACTTTAAATCAAAAGCTAGTAATGATTACGCTTATTGAGGAAGGTATGTTGAAAGTCCAGATAGATTGAAAGCTAGGCCTCTTGTGCCAAACAAACAGTTGTCAAGTTGTGACTGCAAAGGAAAAGTACTTGAAGAAAATTATAAGTATGACTTCATCAACACAATAATGATAAGAAAGCGAAATCGTTTTCTTGCTGATGTGGAGAACGTTTGAGTGGTCTGGATGGAAGATCAAACCAGCCACAACATTCCTTTATACCAAAGCCTTATTCAGAGCAAAGCCCTGATTCTCCTCAATTCTATGAAGGCTGAGAGAGCTGAGGAAGCTGCAGAAGAAAAGTCTGAAAGTAGCAGATATTGGTTCATGACGTTTAAGGAAAGAAGCTGTCTCCATAGCAAAAAAGTGCAAGGTGAAACAGCAAGTATTGATGAAGAAGCTATAGCAAGTTATCCAGGAGATCTATCTAAGATCACTGATGAAGGTAGCTACACTGAACCACAGATTTTTAATGGAGATTAAGAAGCCTTATTGGAAGATGTTATGTAGGACTTTCATAGCTAGAGAAGAGTCAATGGCTGGCTTCAAATCTTCTGACAATCTGACTCTCTTGTTATGGGCTAATATACCTGGTGAGATTAAATTGAAGACAATGCTCATTTACCATTCTGAAAATCCTTGGACCCCTAAGTATCATGATTAATCTACTCTTCCTGGGCTCTGCAAATGGAAGAACAAAACCTGGATGAACAGTGCATCTGTTGATAGCATGGTTTATTAACTATTTTAGGCAAACTGTTGAGACCTATTGTCCAGAAAAAAGATTCCTTTCAAAATATTAGTGCCCATTGACAATGTACTTGATCACCCAAGAGCTCTGATGGAGATATACGAGTAGACTAATTGTTTTTATCATGCTTGCTAGCACAACATCCATTCTGCTGCCCATGCATGAAAGAGTAGTTTTGACTTCCAAGTTTTATTATTTTAAAGATTTATTTTGTAATTCTACAGCTTCCATAAATAGTGATTCCCCTGAAGGATCTAGGCAACCTTCTGGAAAGGATTCACCATTCTAGATTCCATTTAAGAACACTCATGATTTATGAGGGGTTGAAATATCAACATTAACAAGGGTTTGGAAGAAGTTGATTCCTACCTCCTGGATGACTTTGATGGGTTCAAGACTTCAGTGGAGGAAATCATTGCAGTTGTGGTAGAAATAGCAAGAGAACTTGAATTACAAGCGGAACCTGAATATATGACTGGATTGCTGCAATCTCATAATAAAACTTGAATGAATGAGGAGTTGCTTCTTATGGTTGAGCAAAAAAAGTGGTTTCTGGATATAAAATCTTCCTGGTGAAGATACTGTGAATGCAATTGTAATGACAACAAAGGATTTAGCATTTTAAATAAGTTTATTTACTAGAGTAGAGGCAGGATTTGAGAAGATGGACTCCAATTTTAAAAGAAGACCTTCACAAAGTAAAGTGCTATCAAACAGCCTTGCACACTACACAAAGAATCTTTTGTGAAAGGAAGAGTCAATCAATGTGACAAATTTTATCGTTGTCTTTTAAGAAATTGCCACAGCCACATCAACCTTCAGCAATCACCAACCTGATCAGTCAGCAGGTATCAACATTGAGGCAAGACCCTTTACTAGCAAAAGGATTACAACTTGCTGAAGACTCAGATGATCACTAGCATTTTTTAATCAATAGATTATTTTTAACTAAGGTATGTACATTTTTAAAGATATAATCCAATTACACACTTAATTGACTGTAGTATAATGTAACCATAACTTTTACATGCACTGGGAAACCAAAAAATATTGTGACACTCACTTTATTGTGACGTTCACTTCATTGCAGTGGTCTGGAACTAAATTCACAATATCTCCCCAGTAAATGTCTCTGACATATGCCTGTATGAAGAATCCAAAAGAATTAACAGGGCAAATGGCAAGTCCTGGATCATTACAGAACTGCTAAGAAAGATTGCTATTGTATGCTGGATACTGAGAATCTTCGAAAAATAATCCAATCATGTAGTGGCCCTGCCTACATCCATGGTGATTTCGTAGGGCAAGTCTTTGGTATACAGGTGCTCTTCAACTTAAAATGGGGTTATATCCCAATAAACCCAAATAAAGTTTGCAGTACCATAAGCTCAAATATCATAGCTTAGCCTAGCCTCCCTTACACATGCCCATAACATTTACATTAGCCTACAGCTGGGCAAACTCATCTAAAACAAGGCCTATTTCATAATTAAGTTTTGAATATCTTATGTAATTTATTGGACACTCTACTGAAAGTGAAAAACAGAATGCTTGTGTGGGTACTCATAGTATGATTTCTACTGAATGTGTATTGCTTTCAAACCATCATCAATTTAAAAAATCTTAAGTCAAAGCATTGTAAATCAGATAAAATGCATAGTTACTAAAATTGAAACATTCTATTCTTGTTCTCAAATTTGATAGGCGCTATCTCTTGCCTAATAAATACAATGTAAATTTATGCCTCTTGGAAAAACAGATATTAGTCAAAACAAGAAAATAATTAATTGAAGTTATTTCCATCGAATGTTTTATATTATATAATTAATACACTGTTTTAGTGTTTAGAAATAATAAAATCATAAATAAAGCTAAAGTTCTCCCTTGTTTACCTAATCCATACATAATAGATTACCTTAATATGCTGATATCAACATGGTACAAACCTCTCTCTCATCTCTTTTGAGAGAATGTATTTTTGTTATATGCTTTTAATTACATGAATTATATATTTTACAGGTTTTATAAACAATGTTTAGCCATATGTCAAATAACGTGAGCTAATTCTTTTCAACTGTTGCAGCTTAGTATTGGCATCAGTTTATTTAATCATGTCACTCCAAAAAGACATTTTGCTTTTTTTCCAAGTTGGCACTCTCAAAATAAATGCTGTACTGAAAATCCTGCAATGCTGCACAAGTGAGAATATTTCTAATCCACGTAATTATGACAGTAACTAATATTAAAAGTTGCTATCTGTGCCCTGAATCATGAAAAATTCTGGAAACCCCTCCTGAAACAAGTATGTTGATGCATATAGTATGTCGTTAGCTAGCTCTCTCTATCTATATATTTATCTATCATCTATCCATCACTTAATATCTAATACTGACTTCACTACTTACTAGTTGTATAATCTTGCACAAGATATATTACCTCTCTCTGACTGTTTCCTCATGTATAAAGTGGGAATGTTAATTATACCTGCCTTGCAGAGCAGGATTACAAGAGTTCTGAGGATTAAATGAGTTATTATATATAACTAATTTAAAATAGTGGTACACGGCAAATGCTCATTAAGTGTTGAACATTATAATTGGTTTTATAGAACTGGTACAAAAGGAGTTCAAACTCTTACATCAGAGAAAACCAGAAGTTCACACTCTCTCTTATAAGTACTCATACCTGTGGTCACAGGATTTCTTATCTTTTGAGACTTTAGAAGCAAGAGAAATTTTAGTCTTTAACCTAATTTGGCTAATCTATATTAGCAATTAACTACACACTTTAAAAAAGACTTGCCAATAGACATTAAGGCATTGTGTCTGTTGTTAAATTTCTCTCTAGGAAAAATCCACAGGAAGAATATATCTGGGTATAATTTCTTATAAATAATATTTATTCAATATCAAATAAACTCCCATTATATGCCAGGCACAGCATTATATGCTATATAACTATATGCCATGCACTATATTAACTATATGGCCCAAAATACTACATGAGGGACTTATCTGAGAATAAATAGACATTTTCTAGAATTAACAGACATGGATGAAACCATTTCAGGTTGTAGAAATGAAATGGCTCTACAGTTGTAGAGCCATGGACCATTGTCAAATGGCTGGGGTATGCATGTATTTTTATGTGAGAGGAATGTGGTATCAGCTAGGAAATTATTAAGGGGCCAAATCATAAAGAGTAGGGTATGTGATGATAAGGAGCAGTGATGTCTTCCCATAGGCAATTGGAAAAAGAAGAATCATAACCAGATATGCATTTTAAAAAGTTAATTTTGGCCATGGAGTGCAGAATGGAATGCCAAGGGTGGAGACAGAAAACTCAAATAATGATTAGGGTCTAGTATAATACTCCAAGCAATGAAGATCATAGATTGGAGAGAGAGATGTAAGAACCAAAACACACTGGATAAGGCCAGCAGGGGTTTGAAGAGGGTGGATAACCCAGGACTCTGGAGAGGGGAGTGTTGAGAGTAAGTGGAATGTGTAGGGAAAAGATATAGCTATAAGCCAAATTGTTAGATGTAGGATGAGGCTGACCAAATGCCACAGGAAACAAAGAAAGAAAAAATATAAGATGGAGCCTCCTTGG